GCGTTCTCTGTATTTCCTGAATCTGAACGTTGGCCTGCCTTGCTAGATTGGGGAAGTTCTCCTGGATAATATCCTGCAGAGTGTTTTCCAACTTGGTTCCATTCTCCGCATCACTTTCAGGTACACCAATCAGACGTAGATTTGGTCTTTTCACATAGTCCCATATTTCTTGGAGGCTTTGCTCATTTCTTTTCATTCTTTTTTCTGTAAACTTCCCTTCTCACTTCATTTCATTCATTTCATCTTCCATCACTGATACCCTTTCTTCCAGTTGATCGCATCGGCTCCTGAGGCTTCTGCATTCTTCACGTAGTTCTCGAGCCTTGGTTTTCAGCTCCATCAGCTCCTTTAAGCACTTCTCTGTATTGGTTATTCTAGTTATACATTCTTCTAAATTTTTTTCAAAGTTTTCAACTTCTCTGCCTTTGGTTTGAATGTCCTCCCGTAGCTCAGAGTAATTTGATTTTCTGAAGCCTTCTTCTCTCAGCTCGTCAAAGTCATTCTCCATCCAGCTTTGTTCCGTTGCTGGTGAGGAACTGCGTTCCTTTGGAGGAGGAGAGGCGCTCTGCGTTTTAGAGTTTCCAGTTTTTCTGTTCTGTTTTTTCCCCATCTTTGTGGTTTTATCTACTTTTGGTCTTTGATGATGGTGATGTACAGATGGGTTTTCGGTGTGGATGTCCTTTCTGTTTGTTAGTTTTCCTTCTAACAGACAGGACCCTCAGCTGCAGGTCTGTTGGAATACCCTGCCATGTGAGGTGTCAGTGTGCCCCTGCTGGGGGGTGCCTCCCAGTTAGGCTGCTCGGGGGTCAGGGGTCAGGGACCCACTTGAGGAGGCAGTCTGCCTGTTCTCAGATCTCCAGCTGCGTGCTGGGAGAACCACTGCTCTCTTCAAAGCTGTCAGACAGGGACATTTAAGTCTGCAGAGGTTACTGCTGTCTTTTTGTTTGTCTGTGCCCTGCCCCCAGAGGTGGAGCCTACAGAGGCAGGCAGGCCTCCTTGAGCTGTGGTGGGCTCCACCCAGTTCGAGCTTCCTGGCTCCTTTGTTTACCTAAGCAAGCCTGGGCAATGGCGGGCGCCCCTCCCCCAGCCTCGCTGCCGCCTTGCAGTTTGATCTCAGACTGCTGTGCTAGCAAACAGCGAGACTCCGTGGGCGTAGGACCCTCCGAGCCAGGTGTGGGATATAGTCCCGTGGTGCGCCGTGTTTTAAGCCGGTCTGAAAAGCGCAATATTCGGGTGGGAGCGACCCGATTTTCCAGGTGCGTCCGTCACCCCTTTCTTTGACTCGGAAAGGGAACTCCCTGACCCCTTGCGCTTCCCAGGTGAGGCAATGCCTCGCCCTGCTTCGGCTCTCGCACGGTGCGTGCACCCACTGGCCTGCGCCCACTGTCTGGCACTCCCTAGTGAGATGAACCCGGTACCTCAGATGGAAATGCAGAAATCACCCGTCTTCTGCGTCGCTCACGCTGGGAGCTGTAGACCGGAGCTGTTCCTATTCGGCCATCTTGGCTCCTCCCCGATAGTTAAGGTATTTGAATGCTTCCTATGAGATACTATATCTGAACAACTCTTATTCTAATTTTATAGATGAGGATGAATAATTTGCAGAAGACCACACAGCTTATATTAATGCAAATGTTAGTATTTTATTTTCTCATCTGAAATATGTGAAAATAACAAACTAAGGAGAGTTCTTAATAATAAACACAAAATGTTGGTAGTAATTACTAGATTTTCTGTTATATCTCCATTTACGTTTATTGTTGCCTCAGTCCCTGACCATGTTTTGCAAAATATGTTGCAGAATGATTTTCATTCTTCAGGATGGCTAGATTGGGTGGCTGTATGCAGCTTCTTGTATTTCCAAACACAGGGAACCTGTATCAAGCTTGGGCCCATGCTGCCTTATTCTATCTTTAAACTTTTAGAGAACCCAGAATTAGCTTGAATGAGTCTAGACACAAACCATCAACCAGCGGCATGTTTCCATAATATTAACCATTTACTTTGAGTTTTGTAGGTGTTGCCTGCTTACGGGAATATTTGAGCTTGGTCTCTAATCATATTTGATACATATTTTTACAAATCTCTTATGTGACTAAAATGTTCAGTTTAAAATGTATATACCTTTAAGCATGAAACATAAAGTTTGGTTGGTAATGGACTCAATAATGTGTTCCAAATATCTGCATAGTGCTAAAAATGAAAATATTGGAATTGTGTAATTTGGCAAATTGAAAATACTAATAAATCCTACTGTAGGATGTCCATGAAAGAAATGCGTTTCCCTTAAACTTATCCTGACAAAAGAGAAACATATAATAAGATGATGATCCACTAAACAACTGAACATGCAAGCATGAATTGTAGAATCTTAAGGAAACCAGTAATTCCCTCACACTCTACAGAGGAAATAATTTCTCTACAGAGAAATAATTTTTTTGTTCTTTTTAATTTTTTTCCTTGCTTGATTTTAGTCTTCCTTGTAAGGAAAAAGCTCGTTTTCTGGAGGGACCTTGCCGAAGCAAGACCTTTTGATGGTGTGGTCAGAAAGAGAGCAAATCTTTCCTTTTTATTAAAAAGTATTGGCTAATGAACTTCTTCATCTTTTGGCTTTTCCCCAGCTTATTTGGATTCCTCAGTTTAACTTCCATTTCTCTTAAAGCACAACAAAAACATTCTAGTTGTTAGGACATCTACCTTAAATGCTAGGAAGATGTTCAAGTTTTTAACTCCTAAGAATAAAAGATGACATAGCAGGGAAGAGCTAAACTAGGAGCTAATGAAGTCTGTTTATTCTATATTAAGACATTTCTAAATGCAAAAGCTTTACAGTAAGAAACTGATTATCTATGAAAAAATCTTTTTTTTGTGAAAGGAAGAGTTCTAGGAAAGCAGATAAATTTACAACCAAATTGAAGGGTAATAATAGCAAAATCATGGGATTATGTTAAGCTAAAAAATAAGTAAATGAAAAACTAACATGATTGGTGGTGAAGTATGGATTGTTGTAATGAATATTTATTTTGAGTTTCTTATCCTATATTATTTTTAGAGGACTGCATATATGATAATTATTGCTGTCTTTGGTGTCCAGCCAGTTCATACCTTCATCTTTCAACAGCACATTTGAGTTGCATGTTATTCTTTACATAGAACTAAATATATCCTGATTTGCAATACATTTCCTATTGCGGAAATGTTACAAAATTATTCAGTGACGGCAGTAATTCTTATATTATAAACTCGTTTTATTTTATTTAACATATATTAAATGCCAGACATTATTCTGACCACTTATTTTTTACTCATGTCATGTGATAATTGAATATTTGTATACTGCTTTAAACCTTAAAAAAGTAAAGAAACTTCATAGATTTGTAGAGTTCTGTGCCATTTTTTTCTCTTATTAGCTTTTCTATTACCAATCAACACATTTAATCTCTTTCCTGCTACCCACGCTAATGTGTTAAAACACTTCATACTTCCTGCAAATATTCTTTTCTTTTTAAAAATTTTTTAAAAATATTTAAAAAGTTGTTTGCTCACTCTACATTTTGGATTATTTACTTCAGTAGATTCCCAAAATTTGCAAAGATGATTTCAACTGCAAATAAATCATTCCATTCTCTTTTTCACCTTTTAAAACGTTTATTCAATATTAACAGCCAATTCTGCATTCTTTTCTAAGTAATAACATCAATGGTTAAATGCTTCAAAATTAAGTTCTTTATGATTTTGGTAGTGTTTTCCATTTTGATGAAATACAAATGTGAAATTTTTCAGGTTTATCATATTTAGGTACCATATGTGATCCTTTACAAAGCTGCTTTATTAATGAAGAAAAAGGACTCATTTCTGCTTTTACTATAGCCCATGAGCTTGGGCACACGTAAGTACCTTCTGTCACCTCCTTAATGTGCATTCTATTTATCTTTGCACAGAATGCCTGAAATTCTATCTTCAGTTGAGTAATTAGTACCTTTGTTTCTTCATAAAATGTTATTAGTGTAATTTTCTTCCCTGAAATGCTAACTCTGGCTCTTTTGTGATCTATGTTAGGTCAGACAGGCTGCACAGATCAACAGACTAAGCAAAGAACTAGAACTTGGGAGTTCTTTTATTTCCTTTACTGTATTGGATACATGACAAGCACTTCTGGCCTCTGTCTCTTGTTATCCTATATATGACCAGGTACTGTCCTCTACCATTTTATGGGAGGGCCTTATTCCTTTTAAGTGTTTATTTTTATTTTTAGACTTGGTGTTCAACATGATGATAATCCTAGATGTAAAGAAATGAAAGTTACAAAGTATCATGTAATGGCCCCTGCTTTAAGTTTTCACATGAGTCCTTGGAGCTGGTCAAACTGTAGTCGGAAATATGTTACTGAATTCCTAGAGTAAGTAAATTTATGTTAAATAATTGAACATGTCACAATATTTTATTTTCTGTCACTGTTACAGTACTGGTTACGGGGAATGTCTTCTTGACAAACCAGATGAAGAAATATATAATCTGCCTTCAGAACTTCCTGGATCACGATATGATGGAAACAAGCAGTGTGAGCTTGCGTTTGGTCCTGGGTCACAAATGTGTCCCCATATAGTAAGAAAAGAAAATTCCTTTATTTTGTTCGATTACACTGGCTTGCCTGCCTTTTGTTACTCAGGAGAATATATGCATGCATCTGTGGTGCACAAGCACAGAAAAGCTTCACAAAGGCTGTTTCACTCAACACGTGCCACCAGCAGATGGAACAGACTGCGGTCCTGGAATGGTAGGTTTTCTTGAAGGGTGAGTCTTGTATGAATCATTTCTTTTTGTGCTTATTATTTTTATAGCATTGCCGTCATGGGCTATGTGTAAACAAAGAAACGGAAACACGTCCTGTAAATGGTGAATGGGGACCATGGGAACCTTACAGTTCTTGTTCAAGAACATGTGGAGGCGGAATCGAAAGTGCAACCAGGCGCTGTAATCGTCCTGAGTATGTCTTTTTTATGTCACTATAAATTAAGAGATGTGCTTTAAAATGTAATGAATTTGACTAGGCCAAGAAACGGAGGAAATTACTGTGTGGGCCGCAGGATGAAATTTCGATCATGTAATACTGATTCATGTCCAAAAGGCACACAAGACTTTCGAGAGAAGCAGTGCTCTGATTTTAATGGTAAACATTTGGACATCAGTGGCATTCCCTCTAATGTGAGGTGGCTTCCAAGATACAGTGGCAGTAAGTAAATTATGCTGGTTCTTTGATGTAAACATTAAAAATTTGACCTTTTTCTTTTTTACAGTTGGCACAAAGGATCGTTGTAAACTCTATTGTCAGGTTGCTGGAACCAATTATTTCTACCTATTGAAGGATATGGTTGAAGATGGTACTCCTTGTGGAACTGAAACTCATGACATCTGTGTTCAAGGCCAGTGTATGGTAAGTAAACTATAAGTTTCTATTAGATTTAACTTATAATATTGATTGTAATTGTGTCTTGAAGGCAGCTGGTTGTGATCACGTGTTAAACTCCAGTGCCAAGATAGACAAATGTGGAGTGTGTGGTGGGGACAACTCTTCATGCAAGACAATAACAGGTGTCTTCAACAGTTCTCATTATGGTAAGTTGTGTATTTGTTTCTAGATTTCGCTTTGAAATTTAACATATGTAAAATTATATTGCAGGTTATAATGTTGTTGTAAAGATTCCCGCAGGAGCAACAAACGTTGACATTCGTCAGTACAGCTATTCTGGACAACCAGATGACAGTTACCTTGGTAAACATTTCTCGTAAACAACAGCCAGTATGTATTTCATGAGTTATGCTTTATTCTTTTACAGCATTATCTGACGCTGAAGGGAATTTTCTTTTCAATGGAAATTTTCTTCTAAGTACGTCAAAAAAAGAAATCAATGTGCAAGGAACAAGAACTGTTATTGAATACAGTGGATCAAATAACGCAGTTGAAAGAATTAATAGTACTAATCGACAAGAGAAAGAACTTATTTTGCAGGTAAATTCTCAGTCATCAGTAATAACACTTGGTTAATTGTATGTTCTTTTATATTCTTATTGAGGTGTTGTGTGTGGGTAATTTATACAACCCTGATGTACATTATTCCTTCAATATCCCTTTGGAAGAGAGGAGTGACATGTTCACATGGGACCCCTATGGACCATGGGAAGGCTGTACCAAAATGTGTCAAGGTACGCTGGCATTCAATAAGGGAGAAAAGACTTCATTTTTTATTTTCATTTGACTTTGGCCAAGGTCTTCAGCGAAGAAACATAACTTGCATACATAAGAGTGATCATAGTGTTGTGTCTGATAAAGAATGTGACCACTTGCCACTTCCATCATTTGTTACTCAAAGTTGCAATACAGACTGTGAACTAAGGTAAAAGAGAAATAATATGTAATATAACCAGAACCTCCTAAGTATAGTAACATCTTTTTTCAAGGTGGCATGTTATTGGCAAAAGTGAATGTTCATCCCAATGTGGTCAAGGATATAGAACCTTGGACATCCATTGCATGAAGTATTCCATTCATGAAGGACAGACTGTTCAAGTTGATGACCACTACTGTGGTGACCAGCTTAAACCTCCTACCCAAGAACTATGCCATGGTAACTGTGTCTTCACAAGATGGCATTATTCAGAATGGTCTCAGGTACAATAAAAATGATTGCTTAAAAAAAGTTGCCATTAGTTACCACTTTTTTTTTTTTAATCAGTGTTCCAGGAGTTGTGGAGGAGGGGAAAGGTCTCGAGAATCTTATTGTATGAATAACTTTGGCCATCGTCTTGCTGACAATGAATGCCAAGAACTGTCCCGAGTGACGAGAGAGAATTGCAATGAATTTTCCTGTCCCAGTTGGGCTGCTAGTGAATGGAGCGAGGTACATTAAACACATGATGCTTGGAACTATTACAAATAAATAATGATCAGTTTTATTCTTACAGTGCCTTGTTACATGTGGTAAAGGAACAAAGCAGCGGCAGGTATGGTGTCAGCTGAATGTAGATCACTTGAGTGATGGCTTCTGTAATTCAAGTACCAAACCTGAATCTCTGAGTCCATGTGAACTTCATACATGTGCTTCCTGGCAAGTAGGACCATGGGGTCCTGTGAGTATATGATATGGGTTTTTCTAATTTGAATGTTTTTTTAATATCTATATTCTTCTTTCAGTGCACAACCACATGTGGACATGGGTATCAGATGCGAGATGTTAAATGTGTCAATGAGCTAGCTAGTGCAGTGTTAGAGGACACAGAATGCCATGAAGCTAGTCGCCCCAGTGACAGACAGGTAAAAAGAATCATGGTTTACAAACAAAAAGATGTTTTACGAGAACCATTTTTCTTCTGAACAGAGCTGTGTACTTACACCTTGCTCATTTATTTCTAAACTTGAGACCGCTTTATTACCAACTGTTCTCATAAAAAAGATGGCACAATGGCGACATGGTTCTTGGACCCCAGTAAGTGAATTTCTTTAATAGATACAGTGTTTAATGCCCGGATACAATTTGATTTCTTAAAAAGTGCTCCGTATCTTGTGGAAGAGGTACTCAAGCCCGCTATGTAAGCTGTCGTGATGCTCTTGATAGAATAGCAGATGAATCATATTGTGCCCACTTACCCCGACCTGCTGAAATATGGGACTGTTTTACCCCTTGTGGAGAGTGGCAAGCAGGGGATTGGTCACCCGTAAGTATTCTTATGAGAAAAAAAGAAAATGATGTATATTACCATTGGCTAAATTTTTGATCAGTGTTCAGCTTCCTGTGGCCATGGAAAAACAACTCGACAAGTTTTATGCATGAACTACCATCAGCCAATTGATGAGAATTACTGTGATCCTGAAGTTCGCCCTTTGATGGAACAGGAATGTAGCCTGGCAGCCTGCCCTCCTGCACACAGCCACTTTCCTAGTTCCCCTGTGCAGCCAAGCTATTATCTAAGCACGAATTTGCCATTAACTCAAAAACTTGAAGATAATGAAAATCAGGTGGTCCATCCATCAGTCAGAGGAAACCAGTGGAGAACCGGACCATGGGGATCAGTAAGCCATCTTTATTGAGTTATATTAATTCTTTTGTGCATATTTTGTGTTTTATTCTTGTCAGTGCTCCAGCAGTTGTTCTGGAGGTCTTCAGCATAGGGCTGTGGTCTGCCAGGATGAAAATGGACAAAGTGCTAGTTACTGCGATGCAGCCTCCAAGCCTCCAGAGTTACAGCAATGTGGTCCAGGGCCTTGTCCACAGTGGAACTACGGAAATTGGGGAGAAGTAAGTCATAATATTTTCTAAACTTGTGAGATACAGTTTTGAATTTTCCTATTCTTGTTTTTAGTGTTCACAAACATGTGGAGGAGGAATAAAATCAAGACTTGTAATATGTCAATTTCCCAATGGCCAAATATTAGAAGATCACAACTGTGAAATTGTAAACAAGCCACCTAGCGTAATACAGTGTCATATGCATGCTTGCCCTGCTGATGTGTCATGGCATCAGGAACCATGGACATCGGTATGATAGCACTCTTGTCTGTTAACATGTCAATGAATCAAGTGCATTCATATTTCTTTTCTAGTGCTCAGCTTCTTGTGGTAAAGGTAGAAAGTACCGTGAAGTGTTTTGCATTGACCAATTCCAAAGGAAATTAGAAGACACAAATTGCAGTCAAGTACAGAAACCTCCAACTCACAAAGCCTGTAGATCTGTCAGATGCCCTTCATGGAAAGCCAATAGCTGGAATGAGGTATATGATGTATATTTTATAATTATATATGTTAATTGTTCAAATCAACTGGACTCCTTTGTAGTGCTCTGTGACCTGTGGCTCTGGAGTTCAGCAGAGGGATGTATACTGCAGACTGAAAGGTGTTGGTCAGGTGGTTGAAGAAATGTGTGATCAGTCCACCCGACCTTGTTCTCAGAGGCGATGTTGGAGTCAGGACTGTGTGCAGCACAAGGGGATGGAAAGAGGGAGGCTGAATGTGAGTATCGACATGTAAATTTTCAAAGACACATGTGTTATTCATTTGGTTATTGCATTTCTAGTGTTCAACATCATGTGAGAGAAAAGATTCACATCAACGAATGGAGTGCACAGATAACCAAATCAGACAAGTGAATGAAATAGTCTATAATTCTTCAACCATATCTCTTACATCCAAGAATTGCAGGAACCCTCCTTGCAATTACATTGTGGTAACAGCAGACTCATCACAGGTAAGGTAAAGAAAGGAAGTTGAGAATTTTTGCATTTTCTTTCTTGTAATTATGTATTTTTCAGTGTGCAAACAACTGTGGATTTAGTTACAGACAAAGGATTACATATTGCACCGAGATCCCATCTACTAAGAAACATAAGCTCCATCGACTTCGGCCTATAGTTTATCAAGAATGCCCTGTGGTGCCTTCCTCTCAGGTTTACCAATGCATTAACAGCTGTTTGCATTTGGCCACTTGGAAAGTTGGAAAATGGAGCAAGGTCGGTGTACAATTATGAATTTTAAAACTTCTTAGTTTGCCTTCAAATTTTACTCTTTTCACAGTGCTCAGTGACTTGTGGAATTGGGATAATGAAGAGACAAGTGAAATGCATTACCAAACATGGTTTGTCCAGTGACTTATGTTTAAACCATTTAAAACCAGGTGCTCAAAAGAAATGTTATGCCAATGACTGTAAGTAGTAGACTTCAAAAATCTAATACCTACTGTGTTAAGTTGTGTTAATTTGTCTTTGAAGGTAAATCATTTACCACCTGCAAAGAAATTCAAGTGAAAAACCACATTAGAAAGGATGGTGACTATTACCTTAACATTAAGGGAAGAATAATAAAGGTATTATGAAAACAGTTCCTTTTTTATTTTAAAGTTTTTCTAGATGTTTACATTTTTTCTTTAGATTTATTGTGCAGACATGTACTTGGAGAACCCTAAGGAATATTTAACACTGGTCCAAGGTGAAGAAAACTTTTCTGAAGTGTATGGCTTTAGGTACGAGATGTGTTTTGGTCTATCTGAGCATTTCTAATACTAAAATATCCCAATGTTGTTACAGACTAAAAAATCCATATCAATGTCCTTTTAATGGGAGTAGAAGGGAAGACTGTGAATGTGACAATGGACACTTAGCTGCTGGATACACTGTTTTCAGCAAAATAAGAATTGATCTCACTTCCATGCAAATTAAAAGTAAGTGCTCAATCTATATTTTAAAATCAAAACATGCTAAAGAGTTTTATTTATTATTTTCTAGCTACGGACCTTCTTTTTTCCAAAACAATATTTGGAAATGCAGTTCCATTTGCCACAGCTGGAGATTGCTACAGTGCTTTCAGATGCCCACAGGTATTTCATATTTGTTTGATTAATTTTCTTTCATCTATTTTTCTTTGTTTTATTTACAATCCAGGGACAGTTTAGCATTAATTTGTCAGGAACTGGGATGAAGATATCCAGCACAGCAAAGTGGCTCACTCAGGGGAGTTATACCTCTGTCAGCATACGAAGATCAGAGGTAAGTCCTGCGGGACCAAAAAGCCTGTTTGAGATTCTTCTGTATTTCTTCTTCCGATTTTCAGGATGGAACTAGATTTTTCGGCAAATGTGGAGGGTACTGTGGAAAGTGTCTTCCTCACATGACTACTGGTCTCCCAATTCAAGTCATATGAACATTTAGAAGGGGGAAGTATGCCCTAAAGAGGGGATATTCTCTGGAATATTCAAATAACTGGTGCTCATTTCTTTATATCTCCCTTCCCGAGATTTCCATGTCCAATATGTCTCTGCCTTTTTTTCAGGGTGCTCATCAGGGATTCAAATCACTGCTTAATAAGGTCTATAAAAGAAATTTAAGAGCTATCTTAATTTATTTTATATCTAATCAGGATATTTTTTAAAGAACATAATAATTTATAATAGAGAATACCAGGATTGAATGAATTATACCAAGACAGTGTTGCTCTTAACATCTTGGCCTGGACCACACTTATTTTATACCTATAAACACACATGTAAATCTCTGCTCAGTTTTGTACTGTACAATGAAATGTTTATTCTACTTGCTAAAATGAAGCAAGTAAATATTAGGATAATAAACATTCAAAATTACTATAAACATTATTGAATCTTTCCGACAAATAGCAAATCAATAGTTACATAAAAAAGCACAGAGCCATTGTACTTTGTACTCATACAGTTTAGATACCTTCTTTTATTTTTTCTTTAATTTTTGCTTGTGGATTATGGGGCTTCAATTAAAAAATAGTCCTCAAAATGAGGTACAAATTGTGTATTAAAAAGGTATGTTTGGGTTAAATAGTAAATAAAAAATTTTGTGGGTATAATAAAGATATGATATAATTTAATTTTTAAAATCTACCTCAAATTTGATTGTACTTATAAGAACAATACATTGTTTTTATAATGTTAATATTCTGTTTTGCCTTTATAATTCTTGTATGTGTATATATATTCTTTAAAAATCTATTTTCTCAAAGTTATGTACTGTATTCTATTAATTAAATATGTGAGAATTCTTTTAATTTTGAAGATCTTATTTTGGTAAACATAAAAATATATTGGCATATGTAAAAGTTTTATTAGAGATGTTTAAGTTATTTTATATCAGAGGTTTCTCAAAGCCAGAACATAAGGGAGTATAAAAATTAACTATTAATTGGCAAATTCTCAGGTATTGAGTTTTTTTCATGCAGATAATTTAACCATGTATTATATAATAATATACTTTTGAAAGACATGTAGACAAATATATTTTTCTATGGAAATCTACTCGGAAAACCAAAAAAAACCAAATGGAATCTACTAATAGATTTTTGCCAGTGAATACTAGTGTACTTTTTTTACCCACAAAGTGTTTTTCTCCCAAACATTTATTACAGATGTATTGTACCATATAAAGCTCTAATACAATTTTGTTTCAATGTGGTTAAACATTTGAAGATGTCTGTATCAAAAGAAATATTTTGTATTATGTGCCTTAAGCCAGTTACAAACATTAAGACAAAATGTGTGACATTTTCCAGGAATCTTTTCATGTATATTTAGAATCTTACAATTGATAAACATTTAAATAAACATATTTTTATGATTCATTAGCACTTTGTTTTTATTGTCTTTACATGTTAAA